CTCCGTCTGCAATCCCGGCACCTCGGGAGGCCGAGGCTGGCGGATCACTCGCGGTTAGGAGCTGGAGACCAGCCCGGCCAACACAGCGAAACCCCGTCTCCACCCAAAAAATACGAAAACCAGTCAGGCGTGGCGGCGCGCCTGCAATCGCAGGCACTCGGTAGGCTGAGGCAGGAGAATCAGGCAGGGAGGTTGCAGTGAGCCGAGATGGCAGCAGTACAGTCCAGCTTCGGCTCGGCATCAGAGGGAGACCGTGGAAAGAGGAGAGGGAGAGGGAGAGGGAGAGGGAGAGGGAGAGCGGCAGCATCTTTTAAGAAGAAAATATGCTTTACATTTCTTTAATACATTTATAAGTTAAACTGATGGTCTAAAGGAATGTGCTAGTTTCCCTCTGGTCTTCCTGACTTTCCCAGGCCTTCATAGGTATAACTCAGGGGCAAGAGCTTGGTGGTTGTAGTTGTGTGTAAGTTTGAGACGAGTGCTCTTAAAAAATGGATTGATTTCCACTCATTTCTTGTTTATGTGATTCTGCATACCAAAAGAAGAAAAAACCAAGAGTTGTGGAAATGATTAGAGTATTTGTGTTTCTGATGCCAAAGTAATTAATCATTTCATCTTTAATATGTTTGACATTTAATGATATTAGAAACTCACGTTTATTCCAGATGGAAACATACTGACACATGCACAAACACACACAAAACCAATTTTTATTTCTGTTATGACCAAAATTGTTAGAAGACATTCTTATAAGATATAGAGAAGCAACAATTTTGATCCACTAACCCTTCATGTTCTTTCCCTCTGCATTTCTCAGACACTTTGAAGCTTGCAGAGAGCTTAAAATCTAAACAGCCTGTGCTTGTGCTGACTTATGGCCACCACCCTGAACCACTTCCTGGCTTCCTGGCTTTGCTAGCTGTTGAAACAGTGGAACTTGCCTCATGTGTGTGTATGTGTGTGTGTGTGATTGTGGGTGTGGGTAGTTTAACCTTTTTATATCTTAGCTGCCTGTAAACTCAGTGATTGCTACGTTCAGATCAAACCTTGAACTTTTTTTTTTCTGGTGCCAGGAGCCTTCCTGTGCTCCCCATTGCCTGCCAGAACCACCACCGTTTCCCATGGTTACTCTACAGCAGCTTCACTGCCTGAAAATGAAAACTGAACAAAGGGATTAAATTGTGAGGTAAAATTTGCTTTTCAATTTCTTTCCTTGAAGATTCTGATTTTTATTCTCTATATTTCTCCAGAACAACTGTCAATCTATTATATATTTGTACAATCTGGTATTAAAATGCTTTCCCCAAAAGATATTCTGCGAAAAGATCTGAAGTTGGTCCATGGTTATCCCATGACCTGTGCTTTTGCAAGCAACTGGGAAAAAATTGAACAGTTCCATAGCAGACCAGATGACATTGTGATAGCCACTTATCCTAAATCAGGTGAGTTCTGTGGCCTGACAAATTCAAGTCCGAATTATTTTGAAAATGTTGCCTTTTGTCACAGGTACTACTTGGGTTAGTGAAATTATAGACATGATTCTAAATGATGGAGATATTGAAAAATGTAAGCGAGGTTTTATTACTGAAAAAGTTCCAATGTTGGAAATGACTCTCCCTGGATTAAGAACATCAGGTAAATTTAACCCACTTGGAATTATTATTTTGAATATTTCCCTATACTTAACTAAATTTCTCAGGTATAGAACAATTGGAGAAGAATCCATCACCCCGGATTGTGAAAACACATCTACCGACTGATCTTCTTCCTAAATCTTTCTGGGAAAACAATTGCAAGGTATACTCCAGACTCCATGTCAGTTTTTTAGTTTTTTTTCTCCTACCCCCACCCCCCACTGCAGATGATTTATCTGGCTCGTAATGCCAAGGATGTTTCAGTCTCATATTACCATTTTGACTTAATGAATAATTTACAGCCTTTTCCTGGTACCTGGGAAGAATATCTGGAGAAATTCTTAACTGGAAAAGGTATGTGGACTTTATCTTAAAATTGATAAGTAGTTTATGAAAATAGACTTTTATCTGGTTTTAGTGGCCTATGGTTCCTGGTTTACTCATGTTAAAAACTGGTGGAAGAAAAAGGAAGAACACCCAATACTTTTTTTGTACTATGAAGATATGAAAGAGGTAAAATGGTAGATATGGATTCTGGATAATTTTGTTTATTGTCTTGGGTTTTACCCACTAATAGAATCCAAAGGAGGAAATCAAGAAGATCATTAGATTTCTAGAGAAGAACCTGAATGATGAGATCTTGGATAGGATCATCCATCACACCTCATTTGAAGTGATGAAGGACAATCCTTTGGTAAATTATACACATCTACCAACTACAGTGATGGATCATAGCAAATCCCCTTTTATGCGTAAAGGTAAATACTTTGCTGGGTTTAATTTCCCTTTCATTCTTTCCTATGTTTTTTTATTTACCTTTAGGGACGGCTGGTGACTGGAAGAATTACTTCACCGTGGCCCAAAATGAGAAATTTGATGCTATTTATGAGACAGAAATGTCCAAAACTGCACTTCAATTCCGCACAGAGATTTAAAGTGTCTAAATCACACATCTGAAGAAATAAGAGATTGTCTGTAGTTGATTGAAACGAGGGCAGTTATGAATTGATTTGGGCAATCAAATGAATTTATAAAGGAGAATAATATGCTTTTAATATGTTGATTCTTTTCAATGTTATTAATCAGATCCCAGTTTTGTTCCTTTGATTCTGAGTTTCCAAATTCTCTAAGGCTAAAGTTCATTGTTAACTTTTTGTAACAAAGGAACAATGTAACCACAGGCTCTTCCTGCCTTTTTCTACACTAGTACTGATAAGAAAGAAGGGATTTATTTTACTTAATCTCCCATATATTATGATTTAGAATTAAGTTCCCCTCCCTAGTACCATGGTCCAAGAAATGCTGTTTTCATAATGAGACTATATTTCCTAACTCTGCCCCAATTTCCCTTTGCCGAAAATTTGACCCAGGACACTGTGTTCCACTGCTGTCTACCGAGTTTCAAGTTGTTCTCTGAGTCATAGCTCATCTTCCTGCAGTGCCTCTATTTGGATAACAAAGTTCATGTCCCCGATCATGTAGTTCAGATTTTGGAAATCTTTTTTCTATATCATACCTAATGTCTAAGTCTCCGAAAGGCAAACGCCTACAATAGTCTCTGTAGGATTGGTTACCTGGGAACTGGAGCTCTGTTCTGAAAAGCAGCCCTGAGGGCTGTGACCTACTTCTTATGGGGAGTCCTCTTTTTCCCAACAGACCCGTTTGAACTTCAGAGAAATCACCTACTGCTGTGTTCTGGTCACCATTTGGGAACTTCAGTTACTTAATCTTATATTTGGATAGATTTGGATACCTTAATAGCACCTTTAATATCCTAGACATGATCATAACCTCTGCAAAATATTTCCCAATCTGGTGCCCAAGGAAGACTCTCTAGGCTGAATCTCCACTCTGCCCTCTTGACCCAATGTTCCTTCTACTTATTATTACATGCTTATATCTATTTGTGTGGTCTCTGATCTATGTTTTCTTGGAACATTTATATATATATATATATATATATATATATATATATATATATATATATATGTACATTTTATTATTATACTTTAAGTTCCAGGTTACATGTGCACAATGTGCAGGTTTGTTATATATGCATACATGTGCCATGTTGGTGTGCTGCATCCATTAACTCGTCATTTACATTAGGTATACCTCCTAATGCTATCCTTCCCCCCTCCCTCCACCCCACAACAGGCCCCAGTGTGTGATGTTACCTTTCCTGTGTCCAAGTGTTCTCATCGTTCAATTCCCACCAATGACTAAGAACATGAGGTGTTTGGTTTTTTTGTTCTTGCAATAGTTTGCTGAAAAGTATGGTTTCCAGCTTTATCCATGTCCCTACAAAGGACATGAACTCATCATTTTTTATGGCTGCACAGTATTCTATGGTGTATATGTGCCACATTTTCTTAATCCAGTCTATCATTGATGGACATTTGGGTTGGTTCCAAGTCTTTGCTATTGTGAATAGTGCCGCAATAAATATACGTGTGCATGTGTCTTTATAGCAGCATGATTTATAATCCTTTGGGTATATACCCAGTAATGGGATGGCTGGGTCAAATGGTATTTCTAGTTCTAGATCTCTGAGGAATTGCCACACTGTCTTCCACAATGGTTGAACTAGTTTACACTCCCACCAAAAGTGTAAAAGTGTTCCTATTTCTCCACATCCTTTCCAGCACCTGTTGTTTCCTGACTTTTTAATGATTGCCATTCTAACTGGTGTGAGATGGTATCTCATTGTGGTTTTGATTTGCATTTCCCTGATGGCCAGTGATGATGAGCATTTTTTCATGTGTCTGTTGGCTGCATAAATGTCTTCTTTTGAGAAGTATCTGTTCATATTCTTTGCACACTTGTTGATGGGGTTGTTTTTTTTTTCTTGTAAATTTGTTTGAGTTCTTTGTAGATTCTGGATATTAGCCCTTTGTCAGATGAGTAGATTGCAAAAATTTTCTCCCATTCTGTAGGTTGCCTGTTCACGCTGATGGTAGTTTCTTTTGCTGTGCAGAAGCTCTTTAGTTTAATTAGATCCCATTTGTCAATTTTGGCTTTTGTTGCCATTGCTTTTGGTGTTTTAGACATGAAGTCCTTGCCCATGCCTATGTCCTGAATGATATTGCCTAGGTTTTCTTCTAGGGTTTTTATGGTTTTAGGTCTTACATTTAAGTCTTTAATCCATCTTGAATTAATTTTTGTATAAGGTGTAAGGAAGGGATCCAGGTTCTGCTTTCTACATATGGCTAGCCAGTTTTCCCAGCACCATTTATTAAATAGGGAATCCTTTCCCCATTGCTTGTTTTCGTCAGGTTTGTCAAAGATCAGATAATTGTAGATGTGTAGTATTATTTCTGAGGGCTCTGTTCTGTTCCATTGGTCTATATCTCTGTTTTGGTCCAGTACCATGCTGTTTTGGTTACTGTAGCCTTGTAGTATAGTTTGAAGTCAGGTAGTATGATGCTTCCAGCTTTGCTCTTTTGGCTTAGGATTGACTTGGCAATGCGGGCTCTTTTTTGGTTTCTTATGAACTTTAAAGTAGTTTTTTCCAATTCTGTGAAGAAAGTCATTGGTAGCTTAATGGGGATGGCATTGAATCTATAAATGACCTTGGGCAGTATGGCCATTTTCATGATATTGATTCTTCCTATCCATGAGCATGGAATGTTCTTCTATTTGTTTGTATCCTCTTTTATTTCATTGAGCAGTGGTTTGTAGTTCTCCTTGAAGTGATCCTTCACATCCCTTGTAAGTTGGATTCCTAGGTATTTTATTCTCTTTGAAGCAATTGTGAATGGGAGTTCACTCCTGATTTGGCTCTCTGTCTGTTATTGGTGTATAAGAATGCTTGTGATTTTTGTACATTGATTTTGTATCCTGAGACTTTGCTGAAGTTGCTTATCAGCTTAAGGAGATTTTGGGCTGAGACAATGGGGTTTTCTACATATACAATCATGTCATCTGCAAACAGGGACAATTTGACTTCCTCTTCTCCTAATTGAATACCCTTTATTTCTTTCTCCTGCCTGATTGCCCTGGCCAGAACTTCCAACACTATGTTGAATAGGAGTGGTGAGAGACGGCATCCCTGTCTTGTGCCAGTTTTCAAAGGGAATGCTTCCAGGTTTTGCCCATGCAGTATGATATTGGCTGGTGGTTTGTCATAGAGGGCTCTCCTTATTTTGAGATACATTCCATCAATACCTAATTTATTGAGAGTTTTTAGCATGAAGGCTGTTGAATTTTGTCAAAGGCCTTTTCTGCATCTATTGAGATAATCATGTGGTTTTTGTCTTTGGTTCTGTTTATATGCTGGATTACATTTATTGATTTGCATATGTTGAACCAGCCTTGAATCCCAGGGATGAAGCCCACTTGATCATGGTGGATAAGCTTTTTGATGTGCTGCTGGATTCGGTTTGCCAGTATTTTATTGAGGATTTTTGCATCAATGTTCATCAGGGTTATTGGTCTAAAATTCTCTTTTTTTGTTGTGTCTCTGCCAGGCTTTGGTATCAGGATGATGCTGGCCTCATAAAATGAGTTAGGGAGGATTCCCTCCTTTTCTGTTCATTGGAATAGTTTCAGAAGGAATGGTACCAGCTCCTCCTTGGACCTCTGGTAGAATTCAGCTGTGAATCTATCTGGTCCTGGACTTCTTTTGGTTGGTAAGCTATTAATTATTGCCTCTATTTCAGAGCATGTTATTTTTCTATTCAGAGATTCAACTTCTTCCTGGTTTATTCTTGGGAGGGTGTATGTGTCGAGGAATTTATCCATTTCTTCTAGATTTTCTAGTTTATTTGCGTAGAGGTGTTTTTAGTATTCTCTGACGGTAGTTTGTATTTCTGTGGGATCATCGGTGGTGATATCCCCTTTATCTTTTTTTATTGCATCTATTTGATTCTTCTCTCTTTTCTTCTTTATTAGTCTTGCTGGTGGTCTATCAATTTTGTTGATCTTTTCGAAAAACCAGCTCCTGAATTCACTGATTTTTTGAAGGGGTTTTTGTGTCTTTGTCTCCTTCAGTTATGCTCTGATCTTAACTCCAGCTTGGCATTAGAAGTAGTTGTTTATATCCCCATGTGCAGCAAAGTCTTTTTCCTGAGATCATATCACATGTGCCAAGTTATATGCCAAGCCATGGTTCTCAAGCTGAAGGTACAGTACCCTGGGCCCTTACTTGTTCTGAAAGGGGTGGGGGTGGTGGTTTTGGACATACTGTTAGACTTTCTGAGCCACAACTGAGGTAGCTATGGCTTATCGTATTTTGACTTCACAGGTGAATCTCCGCTGTCAGCCAGGAATAGCCAGGAATAGCTAAAATAGCTCCTTAAGCTGTAACATTTCTCTTTTCCAACCCCAGCAAAGGATTGGTCTAGTGGTAACAACAAACCTCATAGAAGTAGTACACCTATTATTCTGGAGATACTTGCTTCTATAGATTTATTACAATATGTTTTATAAAGTATTTTAGAGTATATAATTTGTGTTTATGTTCCACAGAAACATATTTTATAGGAGTTAATCTTGACTATCTAAAGGTATTGTGAACTAGTTCCAGCTTTCTCCAATACCCTTGTCCACGAGAAGTAAACTAAATCATGTATCTATTTCCTCTATTATCTTTATTAAATAATAAGTTAATGTGGCCTGAATATATACGGATTTCTGATACTATGGTCTATTACTGAGGGAAAAAACACCACTAAACTATCCTCTAATCTGTGTAATAGATTAGCTACACTTTCTTCACTAGCAAGATAAAATAATTTCCACATTTTCTAGTTTTACTTTGTAGAAATAACTCTCTGTAATTGGACTGTATTCAACGAAAACTTAGTAAGTTGTAATTATGCCTCAGGTATGTTTCTATGCACTGAGTGAAGAGTGGAGATAAAAATAGAATTTAGATTTTCCTTTACTTTTTAAATAGGTTGTTGCCTCTTATATATTTATTCTATGATGCAAATGTCACTATCCTAATTCCTCAGTTTATGTTTAACAGCACACAGTGGCACTTCTATGATTCAAATACATTTGATACCCTTTGAAATCAATCAGAATACTGCAAAATTAATTTTTCTAAAACAATGCTTTTATCGTTATTTCTCCTGTTGAATCATCAGTACAATTTCCAAATGAAAACACTTAAAATAATCTCATATTACAATCTTTCTCTAACAGAACCATGATGTAAGGACAGTGATAACAAATATCTGACAATGATATGATTATTTCCTCATCCATGGAAATTTTCCTTAATAAACTAAAGGGCTATTTTCTAAAAAGCCAAAGCATTGCTTACAAGAACTTTTCATCATGACATGGATAGACACTCAGATTCATACATTCAAAGGGAAGTGTCATGTATTCCCTTTCAATCCACCCTATTCTATTGTGTTATCTTCCTAAATTATTTTCTATCTACATTCTTCATTCTCTTTCCCATTGACCCTATGTTCTGTGTGATAAAAATTGCGTCATTGGAGGCTTTTGAAGGTTAAGTATTATGCCCCATTTCACCATTAATCAACATACAACCCTTCTCCATATTTTGTAATTCCTTTCATATACAGAAAAAAAGATACTATAATTTCTTCAAAATGCTTGATATTAATGATATATGGGAAAACAATTATTTTGTGCAGCAATCTTCAGATAACTGGGAAAGGCCGGGGAAAAAGAGAGATACTGGTGGTTATCAATGACCCATGTATAAATTGTTTTTATTATGTAAGCTGTCTTCACAAATGTCTTCTTATGTATGATCATTAGAACTGTTTTATATATATATGTAAAATTTCCACATTATCGAGACATTACTTTCAGCAGTGAAGTAATCCTTTTTTAACTGCCACTTAATGAATTCAATAAAATATAATTTATTGTATTTTGCTATAATAAACTATTGATGACTATTTG